GGTTCAAGCAATTCTCCTGCCACAGCCTCCCCAGTAGCTGGGACGACAGGCGTCCGCCACCATGCCCGGCTAATTTTTGTATTTTTAGCAGGGACGGGGTTTCACTATGTTGGCCAGGCTGGTCTCGAACTCCTGACCTCAGGTGATTCACCAGCTTTGGCTTCCCAAAGTGCTGTGATTAGAGGCATGAGCCACCCCACCTGGCCTAGCAGAGAGCAATTTTGAATACAGCTGTTAGATTCTGCACTCATGCCTTCTCTAATCCATGTCACTGGAGTAGAAATAATTGCTTTGACAGAACCTGGTGTAGATGTGTCTGTAGGAAGAAACTGTAAAATGAATGGATCATTTTGTGAAATATCTGCCCTTTCCCCACCTTTCTTTTGCTTCTTTGCCTTTTTCTCCCTAGTTTTCATTTCTTTCTTTTAGGGCGTCAGCCCCCCACCTCTGTGGTTGGGAGGGACTATTGCACGTCTACACTCTCGTGGGGATGAAATAGTGTTTGAGTTCGTTATTTGCATTTGCGCGTTATCTCCCCGAGGAGATGACAGCTTCTCTGCCAGCAGCGGGCAAAGGTGGGCTCTGAAGCAGAGGAGAGGAATTATCAGGAAAAGCTCATTTTCTTCTCCTGTCCTAGGGTTTCACTGATGAAGGCCTCTGGGACACCCACGTTGGGGGTGGGGGCGGTGAGGACCGCCACCTGCCCGCGGCTCCCCTGCAGCCAGGCCACGCGCGCTGTTGCTAGGGCAACCACCCGGCCAGGCCTGCGGCTGCCGGGAAGCCCCCTCGGGAGCGCGCACGGGAAGGGCTGTGGGGGCGCTGGCCGGCTGCGACGTCAGACCCCCGCCCCTCGGCGCCTGCCGGACCCAGCTCCATTCCCAGCCGCGCCTCCTTCGGTGGGCAGCCGGCCGGAACTCACGAATCAGAGCAGCCGACACATCGTCCGCTCAGCCAATCGTAGCAGATGTGTGATCCCGCCACCTCCCCGGACCCTGGCGGTTGTCGCTGAGTTGGCGACCGCGGGAGACGCTGCTGAGGCGGCTTCGGTTGCGGGTCGGAACGGCGCTGCTCTGCGGGGCCGGTCCAGGCTGGCAGCTGCCGGCGCTTGGCGGTGAGGGCGGGCTCCCGAGTGGCCCCCCACCGAAGGCGGTGGGACCAGCGGCTGAGGCCAGGATGCCGTCCAGGCGGCGCGGCGGCTCCTCACTCATCCCAGGTAAGGGGGACGCGGCGCTCGCTGCGGCTCCGCTCCCCTCTCGTCTCCTCACACCCGGCCCTGTGCCCCGTCCTGGCATCCCTTGGCCCCTTGTCGCCTTCTGCTCGGTGCCTCCCGGTTGTCCAACCCCGCCCCCGAGCGCGGAGCCCCGGGTCTGGCCCGTCCGGCCCCTGCTCCCACGCCCCTTCCCCCATCGCCGGCATTTCCCGGGCTCGGCTTCGCCCCGGCCGCCGGGGCCTCTCCCCTCTGCCCTTTCTCTCCCTTCTCGCAGCCCTGGGACCACGTCCTAGCCCCGCAGTCCCCTGGGATGAGACCCTCGTCTCGCCGGGATCGGACATTTGCCCCCACGTCTACCCCGGCTGCGCTTCTTGAGCTCATCGCCCCATCATCCTACCCGTTGTACGTAGTCCTGTCTGCATGGCAGTCGCCCGAATGATAAATAACCTTTTCCTTTCTCTACTAGATGTTGGTTATCTTTCTGAAGTAGACTGTCCATGGCCTGAACATTTTCCGAAAATCATTTTGAGCAAAATATCTGTTTAATAACAAGATAACCACATCAAGATGGTTGGAAAGCTGAAGCAGAACTTACTATTGGCATGTCTGGTGATTAGTTCTGTGACTGTGTTTTACCTGGGCCAGCATGCCATGGAATGCCATCACCGGATAGAGGAACGTAGCCAGCCAGTCAAATTGGAGAGCACAAGGACCACTGTGAGAACTGGCCTGGACCTCAAAGCCAACAAAACCTTTGCCTATCACAAAGATATGCCTTTAATATTTATTGGAGGTGTGCCTCGGAGTGGAACCACACTCATGAGGGCCATGCTGGACGCACATCCTGACATTCGCTGTGGAGAGGAAACCAGGGTCATTCCCCGAATCCTGGCCCTGAAGCAGATGTGGTCACGGTCAAGTAAAGAGAAGATCCGCCTGGATGAGGCTGGTGTTACTGATGAAGTGCTGGATTCTGCCATGCAAGCCTTCTTACTAGAAATTATCGTTAAGCATGGGGAGCCAGCCCCTTATTTATGTAATAAAGATCCTTTTGCCCTGAAATCTTTAACTTACCTTTCTAGGTTATTCCCCAATGCCAAATTTCTCCTGATGGTCCGAGATGGCCGGGCATCAGTACATTCAATGATTTCTCGAAAAGTTACTATAGCTGGATTTGATCTGAACAGCTATAGGGACTGTTTGACAAAGTGGAATCGTGCTATAGAGACCATGTATAACCAGTGTATGGAGGTTGGTTATAAAAAGTGCATGTTGGTTCACTATGAACAACTTGTCTTACATCCTGAACGGTGGATGAGAACACTCTTAAAGTTCCTCCAGATTCCATGGAACCACTCAGTATTGCACCATGAAGAGATGATTGGGAAAGCTGGGGGAGTGTCTCTGTCAAAGTGAGTAGAAGATACGTTTTTTATTTTGACTCATAAATATTTATTCATATTATGTTGTTTTCAGAGTGGAGAGATCTACAGACCAAGTAATCAAGCCAGTCAATGTAGGAGCTCTATCAAAATGGGTTGGGAAGATACCGCCAGATGTTTTACAAGACATGGCAGTGATTGCTCCTATGCTTGCCAAGCTTGGATATGACCCATATGCCAACCCACCTAACTACGGAAAACCTGATCCCAAAATTATTGAAAACACTCGAAGGGTAAGTGAGATTTTTTAAAGCAACTGAGAAAAGCCTTAAACTCACGCCTGCTTTGTTTTTCCAGGTCTATAAGGGAGAATTCCAACTACCTGACTTTCTTAAAGAAAAACCACAGGTACTGTGTCTGCTTTTTCCTCCTGATGTATAGACATTAAAACATCTTTTCTTTCCTTCAACAGACTGAGCAAGTGGAGTAGCAGAACCAGGAGCCTCTTCCATACATGAGGTGAGGGTTGGGGGACATTGCCAGGTCTTTCTTTGTTTATACAAAATGCTTTCAAACTTCATAGGTAATCTCCCTGCCCGCCCCACCAAACACACACAAGGCCTCATTTCTTTACCAGCGTGTTGTAGGATGGACCGCATCAGCAGTTGCCTCTGCAGCATTTCACCCTGGCTTGTGTGTGGAGGTTGGGAGGGGCCAACCTGTGCTGAGGAGGACTCAGGAGAACTGGGGACACAGCAAAGCCCTTAGGATGGATACTATCTTTCTTATCTTTTGGGTCCCTTTGGCATTTCAATAACAGTATCTGTGTTCTCTGGAGCTTCCTTTAAAGAACCTTAGGATCCATTTCTTCACGTGAGGAGGAATCAGGGTGCTGACCCCTGGACACTTAAAGAACCTTAGGACCCATTTCTTCACATGAGGAGGAATCAGGGTGCTGACCCCTGGGACACTTAAAGAACCTTAGGACCCATTTCTTCACATGAGGAGGAATCAGGGTCTTGACCCCTGGACACTTAACCTTAGGACCCATTTCTTCACATGAGGAGGAATCAGGGTGCTGCCCCCTGGACACTTAAAGAACCTTAGGACCCATTTCTTCACATGAGGAATCAGGGTGCTGCCCCCTGGACACTTAAAGAACCTTAGGACCCATTTCTTCACATGAGGAGGAATCAGGGTGCTGCCCCCTGGACACTTGAAGAACCTTAGGACCCATTTCTTCACATAAGGAGGAATCAGGGTCTTGACCCCTGGACACTTTAAGAACCTTAGGACCCATTTCTTCACACGAGGAATCATGGTGCTGACCCCTGGACATCTGGTGCCCCTGACAGTGCCCCCACAGTAGCAACAATAGCAGATGACAGTCAGTTATTTAGAAATGGGCAGGAGCAGCCCTGGTTTTGGCCATCTGCTTGCTTTGCACCCAGCAGCTACTTGCATGCATCTGAAAGCACCAGAGTGAGGGTGTGTGTGCCTCCCAGGCAGTCTTCCTGAGGCAGCTGTTCTCAACATCCATCCTCCTGGCCCCTGATCTGCAGGAACCTCCCCAACCGCCTGGCTTGTCTAGGCCTGTAGCTGGGAAGGAAGAGACGAAGACACAGGGAGAACACACCGGGACTCCACACCTGTAACCACATTCTGTTTGTTCGCCCTAGGAAAGATTGCTGCCTTTTCAGCAGAAGGGAAATTCCTAGGATTGGCTGTCCCCTGCCAAGCTTGGTGGAGCGTCTGCACCTTGGCTGCGCCGCCTGTGCATTTGCCAGTTTCCTCCCACTGAGAGGATGGAGGTGTCCGCACAGCTTTGGGCCTCGTGAGGGATCTGCCTCCTGAGCAAAGAGCTCTTGATCCCGATTTCATGCACAGCCCTGCAGTAAGGAGCCCAGAAGGAACATGTGTTTCCTGTTAAAACTCCTCTTGTTCTCTTTTCTTACATTATGACGTTTGTTTTCAAGGAGAGGGTTTAAAAATGGGATCCTGTAAGCAGACTTGGGCAGTCTCCTTTTGAAATAGGTTGTCTGTACATGTTCTAATGTTTTGTAGAACACGTGTGCCTGTTTAAGTGTATTGATGTGAATAATATTAAATATCCTAATTATTTAATTCATTGTATTGTTTCTGAGAAGTTGGGAAATTACCATTATACATTTACAACCTAATGACTTTTGTATTTTATTTTTCAAAATAAAAGCTTTCAATGTGAAGCATTCTGGTAGTTACATGTTTTCATTAATGTGAT